TCAGGAGGCTGAGACAGGAGAATCGCTTGAACCCTGGAGGCGGAGGTTGCAGTGAGCCAAGATTGCGCCACTGCACTCCAGCCTGGGTGACAGAGTGAGACTCTGTCTCCAAAAAAAAAAAAAAAGATACAAATAATACAGTATAACAAGGATTTATATAACATTTTACATTGTATTAGATGATCATAAGTAATCTAGAGCCAGATGATTTAAAGTATAAAGGAGAATGTGCATAGGTTATATGCAAATACTGTGCCATTTTATATAAGAGATGAGCATCTGTGGATTTTGGTATCCATGAAGTTCCTGGAACCAATACCCCCTAGACCCCCATGGATACTGAGGGCTTGCTATAACAGTTTTTAATAAAAATAAAAAACAGGCCAGGTGTAGTGGCTCACACCTGTAATCCCAGCACTTTGGGAGGCCAAGGTGAGGTGATTGTTTGAGCCCAGGAATTCAAGACCAGCCTGGGCAACATGGCGAAACCCTGTCTCTGCTAAAAATAGAAAACAATAGCCAGACATGGTAGTGTGCACATGTGGTCCCAGCTACCTGGGAAGTTGAGATGAGAGGATCACCTAAGCCCAGGAGGGCGAGGCTGTAGTGAGCCGTGATTGCGCCAGTGCACTTCAGCCAGGGCCAGAGTGAGACCTTGTCTCAAAAAAATAAAATAAAATAAAAGTAAATTGTAAAAAACTCTTTAGTTTTTCATTTCTATTATGTTAAATGTTAATAGCTATAACACATATAAACTAAACAGGTCATGAGACCAAAATGCTGAAGAATGGTGTTAATGGTGTTCTTACTTACTTTGAATTACCGTTTTTATTTTTCTATGCTAGCTAATTACTATGTGAATAATTAACCTCAATGAAGTTCTGTATTCTCTGTTGTAGCAGTGGCTGATTTAGGGCTCAGTTGTCTTTTGACCTGTTCTTCCTTCTCATATGATTGCATCTCGATTTTTAATTTTAGACTTAGTTTTTAATTCTAAAATTAAAAATCTTTTTTTTTTTTTCTTCTATGCCCACTGCTGTCAACCCAGTCAGGGCCCTTATCACTTTATTCTTGAATTACTTCAGTTCTCCATTTTTTTTCTCATGTGGTGTTTTTCAAACTTGAGTGTTGATTGGAATCCCAGGGTTAATTCAACTTTAATTTTATGAATATGATTTCATATAAGTTCCTTATGATAAAACCAGAGCAGATTTACAAATTAAATATAGACCATCAAATTAGCTGTACATATTTAAGGATGAGATTTTGTTAAAACCAAATAGTCAATGTTAGAGCTTATAGAATGGCATAGCCTCAGGATCAGCTTTATAATCAGTTTTTTTAAATTTGGCTTGATAATACTAACAGAGAATGGCTATTTGCATAAATATGTTTTATAAAATGGTGTTAACTTTTAGTCTTTGTTCAGGATAATGAGACCTACTAGTTAACCAGAACGGGGCCAGCAAGCAACTCTTGAATGCTAGTTTTAATGCCTGATCAAAATTCTGTAAAGCTGTGTTGATCACTGAGGCGTTGCGGATATACTGAGCCTGCATTAAGTGGATATTTAATCTAATTATTTCTGGAATCTTTACCAGAAAACATGCTCTTACATAGTTTGCTCCTGGGTTTGCTGTTGGTGAACTGCCGTTGGTTGGTGGGATCTCTGTGTCCCATGGGCTTTGCCACACAGCTGGGGCTCTGAGTACTTCAGCTCACATTCCTTTGTTTGCCACCCTTGCCTTAACTCACTTACCTGTATTGTTTTTTCTCCCATAGCACTCAACATCATCTTACATGTAAACATTTTACTTTGTTGTTGTTGTTGTTGTTGTTGTTGTTGTTTTTGAGACAGAGTCTTGCTCTGTTGCCCAGGCTGGTGCAGTGGCACATCTTGGCTCACTGAAATCCCTGCTTCCTGGGCTCAAGTGATTCTCATGCCTCAGCCTCCTTAGTAGCCGGGACTACAGGTGTGTGCCACCACTCCTGGCTAATTTTTGTATTTTTAGTAGAGACGGGGTTTCACCGTCTTGGCCAGGCTGGTCTTGAACTCCTGGCCTCAGGTCATCCACCTGCTTCAGCCTCCCAAAGTGCTGGGATCACAGGCATGAGCTACTGCACCTGACACTTTGTTTTTAACTGTTTCTGTCCAACTAGATTTTAAGCTGTATAAGGGCACAGATTTTTAATTGTTAATTGCTAAGTCTTCAGTTTCTATTGTAGTCTCTGGCTTGTATTAGATGCTCAATAAATATTTGTTGACTTAATGAATGCATATTAACCCTTCTTTTCTTTATTCAACTGCAAACTCAAATACTCTTTTCTGAGTTGTGTGCTCTCACTGTGGGTAAAGACCAGTTTTTCTCTTCATTTTAAACACAACTAAACTGGCCCTGAATTGTATAGAATCCTTTTGATTTGTTGTTTGATCAGTACAAGTTCAGTCAGTGGCACAGTTACTTCCCTTGATTCAGATTCTGTAGAAGCCTAAAAGTGCATTATCTCTTCAAGTAGACATGTCATCATATAGGCTGCTATGGAGATCTTTTTTTTTCCTTTTAAATTGTTTGTGTAACAGTTTCTGTTTTAAAACAGTGGAATTACCAGCCTGGACACTATAGTGAGACACTTTCTCTACAAAAAATAAATTAAAAAAAATTAGCTGGGTGTGGTGGAGTACACCTGTAGTCCCCAGCTACTCGAGAGGCTGAGGCAGAAAGATTGCCTGAGCCCAGGAATTTGAGGCTTCAGTGAGTTGGGATTGCATCACTGCACTCCAGCCTGGACGACAGAGTGAGACCTTGTCCCTTCCAAAAAAATTGAAAAAGTAGAATTATATTTGGGAGTTTTTTTCCTCAAATTCCTTTGAAGTTAAGATTTATAAAAGTATGGGAGGCCAAGCTGGGATTATCATTTGGGCCCAGATGTTCCAGGCTGCAGTGAGCTACGGTCGGGCCACGGAACTCCAGCCTGGGGAACAGAGTGAGCCCTGCCTCAAAATAATAATAAAAATAATAATAATAGTACAAGCTCTCTTAATTACTACCTGTTTTTTTTTTGAGACAGAGTCTTGCTCTGTCACCCAGGCTGGAGTGCAGTGGCGCTATCTAGGCTCATTGCAAGCTCTGCCTCCCGGGTTCACGCCATTCTCCTGCCTCAGCCTCCCGAGTAGCTGGGACTACAGGTGCCCGCCACCACGCCTGGCTAATTTTTTGTATTTTTAGTAGAGATGGGGTTTCACCTTGTTAGCAAGAATGGTCTCGATCTCCTGACCTCGTGATCTGCCTGCCTTGGCCTCCCAAAGTGCTGGGATTATAGGCGTGAGCCACTGCGCCTGGCCACTACCTGTTTTTTTTTTTAATCCTATGTTTTTAAATAATTCTAATCATCTATTCATATTTTTTGTTTCTCCTATTTAACATTTTATGTAACATTTTTAGATTTTAAAATTTGTTTCTGTTATCACTTCTAAAAGTGAATGTTATTTTTAAAAATGAATGCCTTTACATTGGGTTGTTATGTAACCTAATTTGCTTTAACAAATAACTTTATTTTGGAGTAATTTTATTTTTAATTATTTATTTATTTATTTATTTATTTGGGACGGAGTCTCGCTCTGTCGCCCAGGCTGGAATGCAGAGGTGCGATCTCTGCTCACTGCAGCCTCCACCTCCTGGGTTCAAGCAATTCTCCTGCCTTAGCCTCCCAAGTAGCTGGGATTACAGGTGCTCGCCATCATGCCCAGCTAATTTTTGTATTTTTAGTAGAGACTGGGTTTCACCATATTGGCCAGGCTGCTCTTGAACTCCTGACTTACGTGATCCGCCTGCCTCAGCCTCCCAAAGTGCTGGGATTAACAAGCATGAGCCACTGCACCTGGCCTATTTTGGAATACTTTTGGATTTATATAGCCATGGTATATTTGTTAAAACTAAGAAATCAGTATCAGTATGTTGTCATTAACTAAACTCAAGACTTTATTTGGATTTTGCCAGTTATTCCACTAATGTCTTTCTTTGGTTGGTTGGTTGGTTGGTTTCAGGATCCAATCCAAGATACCACAGTTCATTTAGTTATCATGTCTCCTAAGTTTTTCTGATCTGTGGTTGTTCTCAGCATTTCCTTATTTTTCATGACCTCTTAATCGTTTTAAAGTGTATTGGTCAGATGTTTTGTAAGAATGTCCTTTGATTTCGGCTTATCGGATGTTTTCTTATGATTAGGCTGAAGTTATGGGTTGAGGTCTGGGGGAAGGATACCACAGAGGTGAAATCCCCATCTCATTTCATCACATCGGGGAGTACATAATGACAGCAGTACTTACCATTGCTCATGTTAATGGTTATGGTTTTTTTTCACAGAAACATTACTGTTTCCCTTTCCAGACTCTTCTTTGGAAGTGAATCATTGAATCTAGCTCACGCTCAGGGGGAAGGAAATTGAATTCTCCCTCCCAGAATGGGGACATACACTCATGTATCAGTTGGAATTCTTGTCAGGAGAGTTGTTCCTTCTCCTCCAGTTGTTTATTTAATCACTTATTTATATCATAGACTCATGAATAATTATTTTATTCTGTTATAATACTGTTATGATTTACTCTGCTGCTCAAATTATTCCAGCTTTGGCCACTGAGAGTTTCTTCTGTTTGCTTCCAGTCTCGGACCTATCCGTCTCCTTTCATCTTTGGAGCATTTCCCTTCTTCTACTGGCTTGCCTTGTAGTTTCCCTGTCCCAACCCTAGAATCAGCTGTTTCTGCAGACCCTGCTTCCTTGTATTTATTGGAAGGTGGTATTTAGAAACAAAAGTCTTGGGTGCAGGGTATGCTTATTTTATTGCTCCTGGGGTGTCACTGCTTCCAGGCCCTCTGTTGGACAGACCCTGGAAATGCAGGTATTTCAGCTAACCTGCATGTGCATACATACCTACGTTTCTGTATCTATCCGCATATATTTTAAAATACACGTGAGTTCATATTGATATATCTGACTAATTCATCACCACCTCTTGCTTATTTGTAACTTCTTTCTGTGACATTGAGAAACTTGGCACACATTATCTACATTTTATTTACTTATTTGTTTAACCCTAGTGTACATGTAGAGTATTTTCAGAATTACAGACTGGTACCCTTATGAGAAACAAATTTACCAGCTAGAGTACAGAGTAGATTGTCCAAAGTTCTGTAGATTAGCTCCCCCCGACCTCCTGCTCCTTCCATGAGATTATCTCATAAAATTATAATACTGTTAGACTTGCTGTATAGTTTGCATTCTATCCTGAGATCCCCTGACATCCTGTTTTGTTTTTATTTGCATACAGTTTACCATTTAAAAAAAGTCTTTATATTGAGTTGTTAACTTTTTAATATAAATGTTGTAATTCCTGATATTACTCATCTGCCATTTATGTAGTTGATAGTCACTACTTTTTTTTTTTTTTTTTTTTTTTTGAGATGGAGTCTTGCTCTGTCGCCTAGGCTGGAGTGCAGTGACGTGTTCTCAGCTCACTGCAACCTCCGCCTCCTAGGTTCAAGCGATTCTCCTGCCTCAGCCTCCTGAGTAGCTGGGATTACAGGCGTGCATCACCACGCCCGGATAATTTTTGTATTTTTAGTAGAGACGGGGTTTCACCATGTTGGGCAGGCTGGTCTTGAACTCTTGACCTCATGATCCACCTGCCTCGGTCTCCCAAAGTGCTGGGATTACAGGCGGGAGCCACAGCGCCCACCTGATAGCCACTACTTTTTTAATGCTGATATAGTGCTTACCATCTGTCAGGCACTGTCTATGCACCGTAAATAAATTTACTTCTCACAATGACTCTGAGGTGGAGGCTCTTGAATTAGCCTTTTTTCATGAGGAGAGTGAGGCACAAAGATGTGCAGTAACTTGGCCAACTTCACACCCAGCTGCTAAGTGGGAGAACTTGGATCTGAACCCAGGGAATGAGCTTTGGAGTCCAAACTCTTGCTTTTTGTTTAATGCTGTGTATAGGACTTAGAATTAATACAACTAACTCTTCTCTTATTAGTTTAGTTTATTACTTGGAATTTGGTGTGAAATAGAGAGTGCTGCTACCCCAATTCTTTGCCCCATGTGTGTAACAGGCATTATTAATCATGACAGCACTCTCTCTGCTGAGCTAGAACATGGCCTGGCCTAAGGCCAATAATCCTTATGGACACAACCCTCAAAGTGGTTGTATGAGATGAACTCTCCTTGCCATCTCTGATCTTGTCTGTTTTGAATCCTGATTCTAGTGCCCAGTGCATGGCACTGCGTGCCTGCTTCTCCTGGATTCCTCTCTCATGGTCTTCCTTTTTACAGGGACAGGTTTTCTATATTCCCCCTCAGGCATAGGATCTGTTTCTCTTAAGTAATTAATTTTTATCACTTACCAATAATTTAACATCTATATGTCTAAGTTCTCTTTATATTGTTTTTCTTATCCTTACCTACAAAATCTCATTTACCATTGATTTAAATTTCAGTATATTGAAACAATGGATTGTAACATTAAAAATAAATGAAATTGCCAAATGATACTAACAGCTGCCTTCAAAGCATTTAAACATACAAACAGGCACTATTGAAGACTGGAGAGTTATCAAAATTGGCAATTTTTTGGCAGTCTTGCTGTGAAGTAAACATTTTTAAAAGGAAGGACATTGAGAATATTGTAATCATATTACTTACATCTTGTTGGGTTTGGATTTGACCTTACATAGCCTGGTATTCAGTTAAGAGTCAAAGTTGCTGCTATTAATTTAGTTGAGAAGGATAAATAGTACATGTAGTTTATTGTTTTCTTTAGAGAAATAGAAACAGAAACATTTATTTGGCCAGACCAAATAGGTGGTCATTCCCTTGATTTAGCAAATCCTTGAGGTAGAATTTTTTTTTTTTTTTTTTGAGACGGAGTCTCACTGTGTCGCCCAGGCTGGAATGCAGTGGCACGATCTCGGCTCACTGCAAGCTCTGCCTCCCGGGTTCACGCCATTCTCCTGCCTCAGCATCCCGAGTAGCTGGGACTACAGGTGCCCGCCACCACGCCTGGCTAATTTTTTGTATTTTTAGTAGAGACGGGGTTTCACTGTGTTAGTCTCGATCTCCTGACCTCATGATCTGCCCATCTTGGCCTCCCAAAGTGCTGGGATTATTGGCGTGAGCCACCGCGCCTCCCGGTAGAATTTTTAAAGAAGCAATAAGGGCTCTGACAATACCTATGGGACTTTTTTCAAATTATTCAGTTATTGGCAGCTGGGTAAAGAGGGACAGGAATGTCTGATTTAGGTAAATACCTCTCACAAGTGGAGTAGGGGCGTATCTGGTAGAGAACAGTGCTGATTCCTTGGACTTGTGTGGCCTGGCCACCTGAGAGGTAGGTAGGAAGGTGTGTCTTGGCCATGTCCTGGGGCCTCTGTAAACCTGAGAGGATGGAGGAAGCTCTACTTTTTCTGACGATGCTGTTGGTGATAATGAAGTAGGCTATGAGAGCCCATCTTCCATTAATTCAGATGTTCCTATACAGTTGGCCCTCTGTAAATGGGATTCTACATTTGTAGATTCAGCCAACTGTGGGTAAAAATACTTGAAAAGAAACAAAAGTGTGTGTACTGAACATGTACATACTTTTTTCTTGCCATTATTCCCTAAACATAATAGTTTAACAACTATTTATGTAATATTTACATTGTATTAGGTATTTAGTAATCTAGAGATGGTTTTAAAGCAGGGGTCCCTAGTCCCCAGGCCGTGGACTGGTACCCGTCTGTGGCCCGTTAGGAACTGGGCTGTACAGCAGGAGGTGAGCTCCGCCTCCTGTCAGATTGGCAGCAGCATTAGATTCTCACGGAAGCGTGAACCCTATTGTAAGCTGCACACGTGAGGGATCTAGGTTGCACACTCCTTAAAAGAATCTTTTTTTTTTGGAGACGGAGTCTCGTCTCACTGTGTTGCCTAGGCTGGAGTGCAGTGGCATGATCCTGGCTCACCTCAACCTCTGCCTCCCAGGTTCAAGTGATTCTCCTGCCTCAGCTTCCTGAGTAGCTGGGATTACAGGCACCTGCCTCCACACCCAGCTAATTTTTGTATTTTTAGTAGAAACAGGGTTTTACCATGTTGGCCAGACTGGTCTCGAATTCCTGACCTCAAGTGATCTGCCTGCCTTGGCCTCCCAAAGTGCTGGGATATGAGCCACCATGCCTGGCCATCCTTATGAGAATCTAACTAATGCCTGATGATCTGAGGTGGAACAGTTTCATCCTGAAACCATGTACCCTCTCCCCTCTTTGTGGAAAAACTGTCTTCCACAAAACCAGTCCCTGGTGCAAAAAAGTTGGAGACTGCTGGTTTAAAGTATATGGGAGAATGTGTATACGTTATGTAATAGTGTACCATTTTATATCAGGGACTTGAGTCTTCGTGGATTTTGGTATCTGTTGGGGGTCCTGGAACTAATCCTCCGTGGATATGGAGGAACAACTGTATATATGGTCTCAGTAATAAATACGTATCTGAGATACCCTCTGTATTAAGAAAAAAAAGATGGGAATTTCTTGGCTCATATAACTGAATAGTTCCGAAATTTGGGAAGGTCTGCCTGACTTAGGGCTTAGGTCATGAGACTACAGTTCTTTCTTGGCTTTGACTTTTGTTTTTTGTAGTTGTTGACTCTGTTCTTTGAGGCTCTTCTCCAAGATGGCTTCCAACAAGTCCTTGGGCAAACATTTTTCCAGGTTTAGACCTAAGGGGAGAAGAGTGAGCATTCTTGTCCTAGCATTGCAGGAAACCTGAGATTTTCACTGTGACTGCACTGATTGTGGCCGTGTATCTAACCCTGTACTGGTCACTATGTCTAGGGAGATGTACCTTGGTCAGGCCAGGGTCACAAGCAGCTTGAGTCAGCTTCCTCCAGTGTACTTGGTAGTTCTCAGAGAAGAGTTGGTGTGAAGTTCCCAAGAGAAGGGTGAATTGACCCTGGGTGGCAAAAACAACATAGCATCTACTCTAGTGGGATAAAGTAAGATGGTAAGGCATGGTGTTCAGGGTATTTCTGAGTTTGGTTTGATTCACAAAATAGATTGTGAACACTGTAATTGCCCTTAATTTTAGTTAACCTATGTAAATGTAAATCTGTGAGGTGTCACTACATTCTGCTAAAGCTTTGATGGGCTCCTGCCATATTCTGGTTTGGCTTTTGTATTAAAGAGCCATTGTTGTTTTGGTTTCACTGTATACAGGTAGACTTTTGTTTTAATGAATAGAGGTATAATCTGTTTTGAACAGGAAAAGCTGCTTTTGTATTCTGGATAAAGTTCATACTAGTGGGATTTCACCTATGAAACTAAACAAATCTTTGAAAAATTTAAAAACCATATGTATTTACACAGTGTCCATTCAGTAGAAGTCGTTTAAATAAAGGCTTCTGCCAATATATGAATATTTAGAGCTGTATTTTATTATTTTACTTTTTTTGAGACAGGGTCTCGCTCTGTCACCTAGGCTGGAGTGCAGTGGTGTGAAGACAGTTCACTGCAGTCTCCACCTCACAGGCTCAAGAGATCCTCCCACCTCAGCTTCCTGAGTAGTTGGGACCACAGGTGTGCGCCACTACACCTGGCTTGCTTGCTTGCTTATTTATTGATTTGAGATGGGAGTCTCACTATATTGCCTAGGCTGGTCTTGAACTCCTGGGCTCAATCCTCCAACCTTGGCCTCCCAAAATGCTGGGTTTACAGGCTTGAACCACTGTACGTGGCCTTGAATCTGTGTTTTAATACTATGCTTACTTGGCTGTGGTGTTGTGAAAAGATCACTGAAAATGGAGTCAGAGGCCTGATTTGAGCCAGTCGTTTGTTGTGGGGGAAGGAGGTCAGGGGAGCTAACATCTAAAGGCTCACTATATGCCAGGCACAGAACCAAGTGTGTTTGCATGTATATTTCGTTTTTGTTGCCAGACTTTGAGGTAGGTTTTATGGATAAGGTCTTTAAGGCAATATCAGCTTCCTTTTAAAAAAGAAATTCCGGAAACTGAGTTTTAGGCTGAAGATCTCTAACTGGTAGTAGGGACAACTGAACCACAGGGTCCTAACTGACCCTGCGATTTATCTCCTTTTGCGGGGGGTTTCTTGATAATAGGGTGCACTTTACCTCATTTTTTGGCTCAAGCATGGATAGGCCACCCTTCCTTTTCATACCTATAGCTAAGCTTTACAAATGATATGCTGATAAGATACAAGCTACTCGTTATTCATGTGGGTTAATAGACCTGTTTGTTTGCTTGTTTTTAAGTCTATAGCCGCCCCACCCCCAATCTACAATTTCACCTTCTAAGGTTTTAGTTACTCATTCAAACTGCAGTCTGAAAATGTTACGATATTTTGAGAGAGAGAAGACTCTAGCTACGTAACTTTTGTAACAATATATTGTTATAATTGTTCATTTTACCATTAGTTATTGCTGTCAGTCTCTTACTGTGCCTTATTTATAAATTAAACTTCATGGGTATGTACGTATAGGAAAAAACATGGTATATTTAGAGTTTAGTACTATCTGCAGCTTTAGGCATCCGCTGTGGGGTTGGCGGGGGGCGGTCTTGGGAGATAAGTGGGGACTACTGTACAATTATCAGGCACACACAGGCTCTGGGATTTTACAAATGAGTAAAAGTGGTTCTTGCTGTTGAAGCACTTACAGTGGGAATAGAGTGAAATACATGAAAATGTGATTTTAATATGTTATAAATGCTATGATGGTGGGAGTTTGTTTTGTGTAAAACATCCTTTTAATTGGTACTTTAAATTTTAATATTCTTTCACAGGTCTACCTATTTAGTCTTACACTTTCAAAGAACTACCTGGATGCTGTAGATTTTCATGATATACTTTATTAGGTATGTTATTAATGGTAGAAACAGCATGGAAATAGTGATTTTAATATGAAACCATTGCTTTTAGAATAATCATGGGCCAGACTGGGAAGAAATCTGAGAAGGGACCAGTTTGTTGGCGGAAGCGTGTAAAATCAGAGTACATGCGACTGAGACAGCTCAAGAGGTTCAGACGAGCTGATGAAGTAAAGGTATAATTTTATCTTTTGTGAAAATGAATATACTCCTTTCCTCTCCTTCATTTTTTTTTTTAAGAGTATGTTTAGTTCCAATCGTCAGAAAATTTTGGAAAGAACGGAAATCTTAAACCAAGAATGGAAACAGCGAAGGATACAGCCTGTGCACATCCTGACTTCTGTGAGCTCATTGCGCGGGACTAGGGAGGTTGGTTAACATAACATGTTGTAGTAATTATCCTTAAGAGTCAATTTTATTTTTTCTGTTTTAGTGTTCGGTGACCAGTGACTTGGATTTTCCAACACAAGTCATCCCATTAAAGACTCTGAATGCAGTTGCTTCAGTACCCATAATGTATTCTTGGTCTCCCCTACAGCAGAATTTTATGGTATGTAAATAAGATATCTTCTGCTTATTTGAACCTGCTTTTTAAATATATTTTTTTCTTTTAGGTGGAAGATGAAACTGTTTTACATAACATTCCTTATATGGGAGATGAAGTTTTAGATCAGGATGGTACTTTCATTGAAGAACTAATAAAAAATTATGATGGGAAAGTACACGGGGATAGAGGTGAGCCATATGCTTCTTCTCTTGGAAAAAGGCCTGTGTGTTTCTGACATTTGATGCGTTTCAGAATGTGGGTTTATAAATGATGAAATTTTTGTGGAGTTGGTGAATGCCCTTGGTCAATATAATGATGATGACGATGATGATGATGGAGACGATCCTGAAGAAAGAGAAGAAAAGCAGAAAGATCTGGAGGATCACCGAGATGGTATGCCTGATTATTAGGATTCTGTGTAGCCATTCTTTTTTTCCTTTCATATTCTCCTGTTTAGATAAAGAAAGCCGCCCACCTCGGAAATTTCCTTCTGATAAAATTTTTGAAGCCATTTCCTCAATGTTTCCAGATAAGGGCACAGCAGAAGAACTAAAGGAAAAGTAAGAATTTGTTCCTTTGAGGCAATCTTGCCTGTTTACTTAAATTTTTCTTGGTTAATGTCAGATATAAAGAACTCACCGAACAGCAGCTCCCAGGCGCACTTCCTCCTGAATGTACCCCCAACATAGATGGACCAAATGCTAAATCTGTTCAGAGAGAGCAAAGCTTACACTCCTTTCATACGCTTTTCTGTAGGCGATGTTTTAAATATGACTGCTTCCTACATCGTAAGTGCAATTATTGTACGTTTTCATTTTCTATCTTTGTTGTGGAAATATTAGATTCTTTGTTTCATTTATTTTGCAGCTTTTCATGCAACACCCAACACTTATAAGCGGAAGAACACAGAAACAGCTCTAGACAACAAACCTTGTGGACCACAGTGTTACCAGCATTTGGTAAGACTTAGTGCCTAATTATTGCAGAGGGTTTGCCCTGATGTTGACATTTTTCATTTCGTAGGAGGGAGCAAAGGAGTTTGCTGCTGCTCTCACCGCTGAGCGGATAAAGACCCCACCAAAACGTCCAGGAGGCCGCAGAAGAGGACGGCTTCCCAATAACAGTAGCAGGCCCAGCACCCCCACCATTAATGTGCTGGAATCAAAGGATACAGACAGTGATAGGGAAGCAGGGACTGAAACGGGGGGAGAGAACAATGATAAAGAAGAAGAAGAGAAGAAAGATGAAACTTCGAGCTCCTCTGGTAAGACACGTCTAATAACTGGGTTTTACTGTTTCTTGACCAGTGCTTACATTTGGTTTTGTAGAAGCAAATTCTCGGTGTCAAACACCAATAAAGATGAAGCCAAATATTGAACCTCCTGAGAATGTGGAGTGGAGTGGTGCTGAAGCCTCAATGTTTAGAGTCCTCATTGGCACTTACTATGACAATTTCTGTGCCATTGCTAGGTTAATTGGGACCAAAACATGTAGACAGGTAAGATATCCGATAAAAATGTTGTTAAAAGACCTCATGGCTCTGTGACTGTGCCTCTTGTCAGGTGTATGAGTTTAGAGTCAAAGAATCTAGCATCATAGCTCCAGCTCCCGCTGAGGATGTGGATACTCCTCCAAGGAAAAAGAAGAGGAAACACCGGTGAGTCTGTCATGAAGCTCCTTAGAGAAGTCAATTTGGTTTAATTTTCTTTGTGTTTTTGCAGGTTGTGGGCTGCACACTGCAGAAAGATACAGCTGAAAAAGGGTTAGCATCTTTCCATTCCTCTCATTATTAGCTCATTGGCCTGCATGATGTTATCTTTACTCAGACGGCTCCTCTAACCATGTTTACAACTATCAACCCTGTGATCATCCACGGCAGCCTTGTGACAGTTCGTGCCCTTGTGTGATAGCACAAAATTTTTGTGAAAAGTTTTGTCAATGTAGTTCAGAGTGTAAGTATTTGTTGCTTTGATGCAATTGCATGTGAGTGAAGAACCTCCAAACCTCTCTCTGAAGGTCAAAACCGCTTTCCGGGATGCCGCTGCAAAGCACAGTGCAACACCAAGCAGTGCCCGTGCTACCTGGCTGTCCGAGAGTGTGACCCTGACCTCTGTCTTACTTGTGGAGCCGCTGACCATTGGGACAGTAAAAATGTGTCCTGCAAGAACTGCAGTATTCAGCGGGGCTCCAAAAAGGTGAGCAACAAGTCACTTCTGGAAGATTGTTTTTTTGATGATGTGATTGTGTTTTATTCTCTAGCATCTATTGCTGGCACCATCTGACGTGGCAGGCTGGGGGATTTTTATCAAAGATCCTGTGCAGAAAAATGAATTCATCTCAGAATACTGTGGAGAGGTAAGGCACTGATAACCTGTATTCAGGTGGCAAAAAGAATTTTCTCCTGTGTCTTTCTTTTTAGATTATTTCTCAAGATGAAGCTGACAGAAGAGGGAAAGTGTATGATAAATACATGTGCAGCTTTCTGTTCAACTTGAACAATGGTATGTTTCAGAGCTGGGAGGCAGTGAGTTCCTCACTGGGCTGTGCTTACTTTTTTCTTTTTAGATTTTGTGGTGGATGCAACCCGCAAGGGTAACAAAATTCGTTTTGCAAATCATTCGGTAAATCCAAACTGCTATGCAAAAGGTAGGTACCTTTGACGTGAGAATTGGAACTCCATGCTCACTGACACCAGTGTGTCTCTTTGCAGTTATGATGGTTAACGGTGATCACAGGATAGGTATTTTTGCCAAGAGAGCCATCCAGACTGGCGAAGAGCTGTTTTTTGATTACAGGTTGGTAAAGTACATTTCTAGCATGATCTCTAATCCAGCGGACATCTCCTTCCTGTTGTTTCAGATACAGCCAGGCTGATGCCCTGAAGTATGTCGGCATCGAAAGAGAAATGGAAATCCCTTGACATCTGCTACCTCCTCCCCCCTCCTCTGAAACAGCTGCCTTAGCTTCAGGAACCTCGAGTACTGTGGGCAATTTAGAAAAAGAACATGCAGTTTGAAATTCTGAATTTGCAAAGTACTGTAAGAATAATTTATAGTAATGAGTTTAAAAATCAACTTTTTATTGCCTTCTCACCAGCTGCAAAGTGTTTTGTACCAGTGAATTTTTGCAATAATGCAGTATGGTACATTTTTCAACTTTGAATAAAGAATACTTGAACTTGTCCTTGTTGAATCATCTCTCATAACGTGTCAATA